GGAGGCACTATGTGTCACCCACGGTCACTGGCAGAGCTGGTGTTTAAACTCATATCCAAGTGGTGCCAAAGCCAAGCTCCTCCCCCAACACATCCTGCTCATTTGCTGAATGATCACACTAAAGACAGTAAATTCCACAAGCCCCACTCCATCTGTCACCAGAGGGTGACATCATCCTACTACGGGTCTAGGGAGGTGGCAAGGTTACCTCTCTCATTTCCTTCCTGATCACTGAGGGCTACCAGGCACCGGGCTGCCCTCCAGGGTGTGGTCCTCCCACCTTGTCCTCAGGCGTGGGCACTAGAAGGTGCTGGAAGGTTCTGTTAGCACCGGCCCTCACCCAGGCCCTGGAAAGGCCACCGGCTACCCCTTGCCCTAGCTCCCTACCCTGCACCTCCAGCTCCACAGCTGAGGAGTCTTTGGGGCTGTCCCTGCAGGGGGGTGGTGGATCACCCCAGGGCTACCTGGTACAGGGTGCCCCACGCCACAGCTCCCGAATGTTCCAACAGGAAAACCAGCCATGCGTTCCACCCCTGTGGCTCATAAATGTCACCCCTGGAGATTAGCTGAGCTCCATGCTCCTGAACTCGGCCTCTTTAAGGAGCATGAGGAAGGACTGAGTCACGGCCCCCAGCCCTTTCTAAATTGGACTCAAAATAAAAAAAATAAATGAGAGAAGGAAAGGGCATGATTGTTTTTGAGAGCAGAAAAATGAGCTTTCTTCGTGCTTGCACGCCTCCAGAGTGACCCAAGGGAGTGAGCTCAGAGCAGCTCCATGCAAACCCCCGTCAACTTCACCTTTAAGGTGAAGACGGGAGCCAAAGGAAATATTGTGATAGAGTCTAAGGTACTGCTGATGCCCGCCTGGCGACTTGATTCACTGAACTGAGTGCAAACAAATCTCACAGCTCCTTCCTCTCTGCAAATGTGGGTGTGGGAGGCAGGGCCTGGGCTCAGAGTCACCCCCGCTCCCGCCAAGCACAGCTCCGTGTCCCTGCTCATTGTGTCTCGTTTCTTTCTGTAGAGCACACAGGACTCGCTCCGGAACTTGCATGGCCCACTGCGAAAGGAAAATGCAGGGTCCCTGTTTGCAAAGCAGGACAAAAAGCGTCACTAAAGATACTAACGTAAACATTTTTCTTTTTGCTTTCTTCTGTGGACCAACTGTTTTTTGTGTCTATATCTCACCAGGTTCAAAGCTTGAAGGATAGCGCGTTTCAAATTGCAACCACAAATACCATCGTCTTCCACCATGACTAGCCACCACCCCATGAAGGCAGCAGTCCTTACTCAGCCTAATTTTTTTTTTTTTTGGTAGAGACAGAGTCTTGCCAAGGCTGGAACGCAGTGCTGGGATATCGGCTCACTGCAACCTCCATCTCCCAGGTTCAAGCAATTCTCCTCCCTCAGCCTCCCAAGTAGCTGGGACTACAGGCGCCCACCACTATGCCCAGCTAATTTTCAGTATTTTAGTAGAGACAACAGGGCTTTGTCATGTTGCCCAGGGTGGTCTTGAACTCCTGAGCTCAGGCAGTCTGCCCACTTCGGCCTCCCAAAGTGCTGGGATAACAGGCGTGAGCCACTGTGCCTGGCCCCCACTCAGCCTAATATTAACAACATCAAAACAATTGATATTTATTTCTTGATTACTCCCTAATCCCTGGCTGATCACTTCCCATGCATGGTTTAGTTTAATCCTGAGAGGTAGTCATTAGTAACTCCATGCTGCAGATGAAGAAAATCAGGCACAGAGAGGTTAAGTAAGTTGCCCAAGTTCACACAGTTAGCAAGATTCAACTCAAGATTATCTGAGACCAACACTCTTCACAATGATGCTATTTTGCCTTCCCAAAATAGCAACAGCAACTATTTATGGGAAAGGACACAAATTTGGGGAGGTGAGATGATAGGTACCCGCTTCTCCAAGATGCAAAACTATCAAGGGGCAGCTCTCATCAGCTCATGAACCTTCCAACATGCTGACCTCTGAATCCAACTGTTATCCTCACCCCCAGGGCCATGGCTTACTCATGAGGCCATAGAAGAATGGCCACATTTGTCCATTCCTGATCCTGGCAGAGGCTTCTGTCTTTGGGAGAAGTGGTCAGGCTAAGGAGAGAGCTTCGTATTCTCCAACTTGGCAGGGACCTTTGGGATGGTCTGCTAGTCCCCATTCTCTCATTACATCTCAAATTCCATCACTGACTGGGTTCTGGGCCCTAAGGCTGTTTATCTAATTTGGGTGTCAGCCAATGACCACCCAGGAGCCAAATCTGGTCCACTGCAGGTTTTTGTACCACCCATGAACTAAAAATGGTTTTTACATTTTTAAGTAGTTGAAAAAAATAAAAAGAAGAGTAATATTTTATGACAGAAGCACATTATATGAATTCTTGACTGCCTCTGCTAATAGAATGTGGCAGAAGTGCCAGAATGATGTCTGAGGCTGCACAGCTTCTGCAGGTTTCTTTTGGGACACATGTCTTTGAATCCCTGAGCTGTGATGTCACAAACCCAGCCATCCTTAAACCACCATGCTGCACAGATCATGAAGAGGAATCACCCAGAGATGAAAAGAAATGCCTAAGGAGCTCTGGCTGTTTGAGCTCAGAGCCAGCAGCATCATCAACACCTGCCTCAGCATCTGTATCAGCACCAATACCTGCTTCAGCACCTGCATCAGCATCAACACCCGCTTCAACATCTGCATCAACATCTGCACCAGCATCACTACCAGCATCAGCATCACTACCAGCATCAGCATCTGCACTTGCATCAACACATTTTTCAGCACCTGCATCAACACCTGCTTCAACATCTGCATCAACATCTGCACAAGCATCACTACCATCAGCATCACTACCAGCATCAGCATCTGCACCTGCATCAACACCTTTTTCAGCACCTGCTTCAACATCTGCATCAACATCTGCACCAACACCAATACCTGCATCAGCATCAGCGCCTGCATCAGCATTACTACCAGCATCAGCATCTGCACCTGCACCAACACCTTTTTCAGCACCTGCATCAACACCTGCTTCAGCATCGGTACCTGCATCAGCATCAACACCTGCTTTAACATCAGCAGCTGCGTCAGATTAGTATCTGCATCAACACCTGCTTCAGCATTTGCACCAGCATCTGCATCATATCTGCCTCAGCATCAGCACCAGCACCTGCATCAGCATCTGCATCATTATCTGCATCAGCACCTGCCTCAGCATCAGCACCTGCATCAGCACGTGCATCACCATCTGCATCATGATCTGCATCACCATCGTCATTGGTATTGGCATCGGCATCATCTGTGAGTGAGTGAGCCTTCGGGGATTTTGGTTGCTAGCTTTTCTGCAAGCCACCCTAGCTGACACCACATAAAGTCAGACATAAGCTGTTCCTGCCAAGCCTTGCCCAGACTGCATATTTGTGAGATGAATAAACAATGGCTGTTTTTGAGCCCCTAAAGGTTAAATGATGCGTTCAAGGTTGCTAGCTCATAAGTGTCAGAGCTCTTCCTTGAACTCCAGCTCTGTCTGATTCCAAAACTCCAGCTCTGATTCCAAAGCCTCTGGCATTGCAGGACAAGGCTTAATGAGATGATGAGTGCCGAGTGCTCAATGAATGGGGCTGTAGTCATTGCTGTGGTCATTATTAATATTGTAATAAGTCATCCCAGGCCCCCCAACAATTTAGCGGTGAGTGGGTCTTCCATCTGGGCCCCCTGATTCTCAGCCCCGTGCTCTTCCCTCTCACTCCGTTATCGAAGAAAAGCGAGAGATGATTGCGGGCACTTCAGGCAGGGGCTGGCACATGGACAGCTCCATCAACGTGAGCTGCCATTATGGCTTGGCATGAGTTAACATAGAGACAGGGGCCTACCTGCCTCCTGGCCCTCTGACTTCTGCTTCTACCTGGCCTTGTCTCCACATGCCAACAAGATTTATTCTCATCGATGGATCCAGTGACTACTGGTTGCCACAAACCTAGGACCAGCCAAGACCCAGTTAGCAGCCCAGGGTCTTCCCCAAGAAGTAGACCTCACCCCAGCAAGGTCAGCTCACAGGATGAGATGCGTTTTTGCATTTGGTGGAGGCAGCCGACATCTACCAAGTACATGTTTCACTCCTAGGAGAGAACACTCTGGGACTCAGAGGCTGGAAGCTCTGCCAGCAGGAACCAGGCCCTGGAGCCTCTGTGACTCATCCTTTCCCCAAGGTCAATCGTTGTTTTGAAGGTCAACTGTCCTCAGAGCTCTGGAAGCCATGCCTTTAGTAGGTCAAGTTTGCAAGTACACCTCCTGGTTCCCTTTCCTTGTCTGCACCCCTCCACGGCCTTTATCTGAACTTCCCCCTAGTGTGTCCTGTGCTTTTATAAATAGTCCTGAGATGTTTCGTTTTAAATTCTGGAGAAGTCAGCCCTCATCTTTTCCCCA